CAGTAAATAAAAGAGCTTTCATCCAATCCCAAGGCATATATTATGCCCAAAAAAGACAAATTGTGTCTGGGGTAGAGAAAAAAGGCCTAAAGAAATTGCTTCTTGGCCTTTTGCCTAAGATCAAGTGGAGAAGACTTGTAGGAGAAAAAGAAGACCAGTGCTCACAAGTGGGGCAAGCCTGGCTTGGAGAGTAGGAGTCCTGGACAACTGTGGAGCTGGGTCAGAGGCTTCCCGGAGCCTTGTGATTATGACTTTGTCAGTGCTCTAAAATTTCCCTGGAGATTGATTCCCTGGGTGCCCAAAATAGGTCCCTGGCATTCAGGTCCTTTCTGCCCAGCTCACCTTCTCCCAATTTCCTAACAAATTTGAGTCCTTGGAGTGGCTCCAGGGATGTGTTCACGGACCAGAATCCCACATTTCCTCGGGGGCATGCTCATAGGTAGGTCCAGGCCTTGGCACAACAGTCATTTCTAGCCTCTTGAGCTTCTTTTCCTAGGGTGATATAAGAAAAGGCCAGGGAAGAACAAAAATGAGCCAGAGGTGTTGGACAAGAGGCTTGATGTAGTCCCTGGAGCTGCTGTTCTGAATCACACAGTCTTGAGGAGGAGGACCAGGGTCACTGGCTGAGCCTGTGGAGGAGGCAACCGCTACTGACTCTAAGTCTGGCAAGATCTTTCCTCCCACCCTGAGCTATGTATGGGTGCCTCTCACACAGGCAGATTTAGATTCTGTGTCACTGTCCTGGAAGAAGGGCCCAAGCCAGAACAGGGGTCCCGGGCTGAGAGGAGCCTTCAGAGTGAGAGGGCAGCACCTTTGCTGACCCACCTTTCACTGTAAGCAGTGGCACTCACCCCTGCCCTTGCTCAAGGGAGTCACCCATTCCTGAGTGAGTCAGGGTCACTCACTCCATGACAGCTGTGGCTCGCCTTACATGAGCTAAATTGGGAATTGGAATGTCATGCAGATGCCCCTTGTCTCCCAACCCCCACAGTAAAATTAATCTGCTCTCTGGGGAGTAAGGGACAAACAGTGCTACCCACAGAGTGAACAAGAGAGAGTCATTTGGGAAACAAAAGGAGAATTTTACAGAGAGAGAGGGATAGCTAAAACTACGTGAGCCTGGCGAGGGTGCAGAGCAGAAAGTAGAGACTGTCCGAAGACTGCTATCTGGGACGAGACAAGTTGTTAAAGGGACAGGAGAGAAAGCAGAGCTATTTCAAGAGTGAGCCACAGAAGGGAATCCAGAGGCCATCTAAGCGAGGAAGGGTCTACAGGCAGTGAGTGAAGGCCAGGAGCAGGGCCCAGGCCAGGCACGACCACCGAGGGGATGAACTTCACAGTGGGTTTCAAGCCGCTGCTAGGGGATGCACACAGCATGGACAACCTGGAGAAGCAGCTCATCTGCCCCATCTGCCTGGAGATGTTCTCCAAACCAGTGGTGATCCTGCCCTGCCAACACAACCTGTGCCGCAAATGTGCCAACGACGTCTTCCAGGTGGGTGCCAGGGACGGGGCAGGGCCAGGTAATGCCTGTTCTCTCAAGCCATCTGTCCCTGCAGGCCTCGAATCCTCTATGGCAGTCCCGGGGCTCCACCACTGTGTCTTCAGGAGGCCGTTTCCGCTGCCCATCGTGCAGGCATGAGGTTGTCCTGGACAGACACGGTGTCTACGGCCTGCAGCGAAACCTGCTAGTGGAGAACATTATCGACATTTACAAGCAGGAGTCATCCAGGTGAGCCACCAGAGTCTCTTGCCTCTCTCATGAGGTCCACCTCCCCCTGCCCACTCCTCTCTAGGCCGCTGCACTCCAAGGCTGAGCAGCACCTCATGTGCGAGGAGCATGAAGAAGAGAAGATCAATATTTACTGCCTGAGCTGTGAGGTGCCCACCTGCTCTCTCTGCAAGGTCTTCGGTGCCCACAAGGACTGTGAGGTGGCCCCACTGCCCACCATTTACAAACGCCAGAAGGTATCAAACAGGGGAGGGAGTAGATATGTGAGTCTTTTGTTTACTTATTTCTTTATTTATTTAGAAACAGGATCTCACTCTGTTGCCCAGGCTGGAGTGCAGTGGCACAAACACAACTTACTGCAGCCTTGATCTCCCGAGCTCAAGTGATCCTCCCATCTTAGCCTCGCAGAACACTAAGATTATAGATGTGAGCCACCGCACTCAGCCCTATCTATCTATCAGCTCTGAGTGCTGACCTGTGTGTGTATCAGAGTGAGCTCAGCGATGGCATCGCGATGCTGGTGGCAGGCAATGACCGCGTGCAAGCAGTGATCACACAGATGGAGGAGGTGTGCCAGACTATCGAGGTGAGCCTGGGCTGGAGGGAGGGAGGAACAGCGCCTTCCCTCATCCTTGCTCCCCATCTTTTAGGACAATAGCCGGAGGCAGAAGCAGTTGTTAAACCAGAGGTTTGAGAGCCTGTGCGCAGTGCTGGAGGAGCGCAAGGGTGAGCTGCTGCAGGCGCTGGCCCGGGAGCAAGAGGAGAAGCTGCAGCGCGTCCGCGGCCTCATCCGTCAGTATGGCGACCACCTGGAGGCCTCCTCTAAGCTGGTGGAGTCTGCCATCCAGTCCATGGAAGAGCCACAAATGGCGCTGTATCTCCAGGTGGGCTCTAGGGGAGGGTGGCAGCGCTGCACGCTTACTCTCACCCTCCTTTTCTTCCCTGCAGCAGGCCAAGGAGCTGATCAATAAGTGAGTAGGCATAGCGGGAAGGGAAAGGAGGGCATTGCCAGCTGAGTCCGTGTGGCCACTGCAGGGTCGGGGCCATGTCGAAGGTGGAGCTGGCAGGGCGGCCGGAGCCAGGCTATGAGAGCATGGAGCAATTCACCGTAAGGGTGGAGCACGTGGCCGAAATGCTGCGGACCATCGACTTCCAGCCAGGTGAAGGAGGTGGCCGAGGGCCGCTGAGACGGACTCCACCTCACCAGGCCTTCCTTGGGCTCAGGCGCTTCCGGGGAGGAAGAGGAGGTGGCCCCAGACGGAGAGGAGGGCAGCGCGGGGCCGGAGGAAGAGCGGCCGGATGGGCCTTAAGGTGAGAGCCGCCCGATGGGCCTTAAGGTGAGACCCGCCCACCGAGCCTTCTTTCCCGGGCACAGGCCTGCGCCGACCCGACCCTGCTCGAGAGCCCGCGCTAGAGTCGGGGAGGATCTGCGCAGAGACCGCAGCATCACCCAAATCGGCGCCGGCCCCGGGAGGATCTCAATAAAGAACTCGAGCGTCCCAGACCCGTATCTCCTTTCGCTGCCCAACCCCGCAGCCTGGGCTTCGAAGGCGACCCGCCCACCATCCTGCCCTTCCCAGAACCTGAGACCGTCTGGGGGGCGGAAGCCAAATGAACCCCTATTGGGCACCTCTGTGATGCCAGGAGCGAACTGGTGAGCCCAGCGCCCTGGGAAGAGGGCCGAGGGCGGGGCGGTGGTGCCGGGACCTCTGAGGTCCTGGGGATTTGGGGACCCTTGGGGTCCACATGCACCTGGCTGACCTGGCTGAAAGCCGCTGTCTCGGAGCCCCCCACAGCATTTTGTTCCCCTCCCGCTGGCCCGGGGGCCCCACCTTCCCACGGGTTCCCACGCTGCTGTGACTGCCCTGCCTCTACGACAAAAGCCAACGGGTCTTCAGTACTTTTATTAAAAAATAGTCACGCAGACAGTGCCCTGGTGGCTCTGCCCCGCATCCC